CTGCACCTGGCCGAGAATAGATTTTTTAAAGACCCAAGAAAAGGGGCAGCCCAGCAAGACAGAAAATTTCACCAGTAACTGCTCTACTTTAACCAAACACCACAGAAAAGTGTTCACCCACTCCCTGTACCCACATACCAGCAAAGACTGAGTAGGAAGCTTAAACTTCACCCATACCATACAAGATGCCAGAACCCTGCCTGTTTCCCCACCCCAACCAGAGCAGTATCAGAAAAGGCCTTGTGGGAGCTGGAACTTCCATAACAACCAGGCCATAAAGATGCACCCCATGCCTCAGTTGGAGACCATGTAGGGAGCCTGGACTTCTGCTCCAACCCAGCCAAACAAGTTGCCTCCTGCCTTCTTCATCAGGGTAGTATCAGAGGAGGCCAAATGAAGAGTTGGGAATTTTACCACCATTCACTTATAAACGTGTGGGTCGGGAGAAAGAGATGAAACACAGAGAACAAAACATTAAATACAATTTTAAATAACTTTAAGATATTTTATGAGAGTAGGAATGTGAAAAGTTGGCTCTATAGTAATAACTAAGTAATTTCAATTAAAATATTTTTTACATATTATGTTTAGAAAAAACAAATGAGTATATCATTATTCCTGAAAATTTCCTCACATATAACCCAGAGTGAAAGTTCACCTTGTCATCTTGATTTCATTCTCTTACATGCCCACAATATCCATTCACTTTTTCCCTAACCCAGCAACCTGCGTCCTCATATCTCTACCACACTATCTTATCCAGGAAACTTCCTTTTACTAGAATTCTGGGAAAGCAGTGTCCAACAGCTCTTTGTCAGAAATCCACTGTCCCAAAGTCTTAAATTAACACAATGGCGCAATTTCTGTAGGTTCATTTTCACCCCTTATTTGTTTATTTTTAAAAAATAAAACAAAGCCTTAAGCCGTCAAATGCCTGAGATATACAGGAGCAATGACGTTGCATTTCATCAGCCAATCAAGTAAGAGATGATGGGCCTGAAGCTAACCGGTGCAGACTAGGGGCGAGTTTGGAGCAAGTAACTGTCAGTGAGGTTGCAGTTGGTCTGGGCTGTTTGGCTGTGAGCGAAATAGCTGCCCCCCACTTCTCACTTGCACACCACGGGATACTCCTCCTGAGGCTCCGGATGGTGAGCTCTCCAGTCTCTAGTTTCCTTTTCTGGCCACCAAGAAGGCAAATCTTATGTTTCTTAGATTCAGATGGACTGTGAAAAACAACAAGATGGATGATCATATGGAGATTGCTTCTAACATAAATCTGCATAAAAATTTTTCTGAAACATGGCTGGAATATTTAAGGAGTTTTTTTTCAGTACTGAGGACCTCCCTGAAGTCATTCTAACATTGTCTTTGATCAGCTCCATTGGAGGTAAGTATCACTCTCTCTTTATCTGAGTTTATATTGCCTTTCAGTAACAACATATTTTTTGCAGCATTTTTGAACCGGCACTTGGAAGACTTTCCAATTCCTGTCCCTGTGATATTATTTTTACTTGGATGCAGTTTTGAAGTATTAAGCTTTACATCTTCACAGGTGTGTATTGTAAATGAGTATTTTACACTATTAATGAGAAGATGATATATTTGTATAATATTAGGTCCAAAGATACGCAAACGCCATACAATGGATGAGTCCAGACTTATTTTTTCGTATATTTACACCAGTAGTTTTCTTTACTACTGCATTTGACATGGATACGTACATGCTTCAAAAGTTATTTTGGCAGGTAAGCATTCTTTTTTGGTAATATCATTCATTCTGATTTTTCTAATTGTAAAATTTCTTTGCAGATACTTTTAATTTCAATTCCCGGCTTTTTGGTTAATTATATCTTAGTTCTTTGGCATCTGGCATCTGTAAATCAATTACTTTTGAAGCCTACCCAATGGTTATTATTTTCAGCTATCCTTGTGAGTTCAGATCCCATGCTAACCGCAGCTGCTATAAGAGACCTTGGTAGGTATATTGTTCTCTTTTTCTATATTTATTAAAAAACATCTTTCCCCCTCAACATATGTAGGGCTTTCTAGAAGCCTCATCAGTTTAATTAATGGAGAAAGTCTGATGACCTCTGTTATATCATTAATTACATTTACTAGTATTATGGATTTTGACCAAAGACTACAAAGTAAAAGAAACCATACCTTAGGTAAGTATATTTTTAAAAAATTTTTCTCAACAAACTATTTCTTATTTACGCCCCTTTCTTGTAGCTGAAGAGATCGTGGGTGGAATTTGTTCATATATTATAGCAAGTTTCTTGTTTGGAATTCTAAGTTCAAAACTGATTCAATTTTGGATGTCAACTGTTTTTGGTGATGATGTCAATCATATAAGTCTCATCTTTTCAATTCTGTATCTCATCTTTTATATTTGTAAGTGAGGGGCCTATGCCTAAAATAAAATCAATACTTTATATTTATTTCTTTTTAAAAATAGGTGAGTTAGTTGGAATGTCAGGAATATTTACTCTGGCCATTGTGGGACTTCTTTTAAATTCTACAAGTTTTAAAGCAGCAATTGAAGAAACACTTCTTCTTGAGTAAGTGGATAGCATATTTTGACTTTATTTCATAAATATTTTTAATTTTTTCTGAATGATGCAGATTCTGGACTTTTCTATCACGTATTGCTTTTCTCATGGTGTTTACTTTCTTTGGACTTCTAATTCCTGCACATACATATTTGTATATAGAATTTGTTGATATATACTATTCATTAAATATCTACTTAACATTGATTGTTTTAAGGTAAGAACATCATTAAAATTTTTCTATTTATAAATAACTTTGTAAAAATTGTTTTGTCTTTTAGATTTCTGACCCTTCTTTTAATAAGCCCTGTTTTGTCTCGAGTTGGTCATGAGTTCAGTTGGCGCTGGATATTCATAATGGTCTGTAGTGAAATGAAGGGGATGCCTAATATAAACATGGCCCTTCTGCTTGCCTACTCTGATCTTTATTTTGGATCTGACAAAGAAAAATCTCAAGTAAAGAAAGCTGTATTTTCTTATCTGAATATGAATACTTACTTTGTATTTTTTTCAATTCTAGATATTATTTCATGGAGTGTTAGTATGCCTAATAACCCTTGTTGTCAATAGATTTATTTTGCCAGTGGCAGTTACTATACTAGGTAAGCCCTAACAGTTACTATTCCTGTGGAGATACTATTTATCAAATGTGTGTTTGTATCAAAGGTCTTCGTGATGCCACATCAACAAAATATAAATCGGTTTGTTGCACATTTCAACACTTTCAAGAGCTAACCAAGTCTGCAGCCTCTGCCCTTAAATTTGACAAAGATCTTGCTAATGCTGATTGGAACATGATTGAGAAAGCAATTACACTTGAAAACCCATACATGGTAAGCAAGTAATATCTTTTTTATTGCTTTAAATTTTTTGTTCTTTTATTTATGTTTTATTTAGTTGAACGAAGAAGAAACAACAGAACATCAGAAGGTGAAATGTCCACACTGTAACAAGGAAATAGATGAGATCTTTAACACTGAAGCAATGGAGCTGGCCAACAGGCGTCTCTTGTCAGCACAAATAGTACTGTATTATTCTCTTTTGAAATTATGTTTCTATATAATGACTTGAATTAATATTTTTTTAGGCAAGCTACCAGAGACAATACAGGAATGAGATTCTGTCCCAGAGTGCTGTCCAGGTGTTGGTTGGTGCAGCAGAAAGTTTTGGTGAGAAGAAGGGAAAGTAAGTATATTCTCAAGAGATGGCTTCTATTCAAGCATGTTTAAAGATTTCTCTCTTTTTCTAGATGTATGAGTCTTGATACAATAAAGAATTATTCTGAAAGCCAAAAAACAGTTACCTTTGCTAGAAAACTACTACTTAATTGGGTGTATAATACCAGAAAGGAAAAAGAGGGCCCATCAAAGTAAGTGCTTTTGAACCTTATAAGAAATGCTATTATCAGATAAAACTGTCTTTTTGTTTTACAGATACTTCTTTTTTCGTATATGCCATACAATAGTATTTACTGAGGAATTTGAACATGTTGGATACCTTGTGATATTAATGAATATATTTCCCTTTATAATCTCTTGGATATCCCAGTTAAATGTAATCTACCACAGCGAATTAAAACACACTAACTACTGTTTTCTTACACTTTATATTCTAGAGGCACTACTTAAGGTAATCTAAAATTTATGTGTGTATGGAAGTGTCATGATAATGTAATTTCCTTTTAAATCAACAGATAGCAGCAATGAGGAAGGACTTTTTTTCACATGCCTGGAACATATTCGAGTTAGCAATTACATTAATTGGCATCTTACATGTAATACTTATTGAAATAGACACCATTAAGTATATTTTTAATGAGACTGAAGTAATAGTCTTTATAAAAGTTGTTCAATTTTTTCGTATACTACGCATTTTCAAGGTAAAGAACCAGTAAATCGTGCAATTTCTAATATTTATATTAATGGAAGTCCTGTTTAATTCAGCTCATAGCACCAAAGTTGCTGCAAATAATAGATAAAAGAATGAGTCATCAGAAGACCTTTTGGTATGGAATACTAAAAGGCTATGTCCAAGGCGAAGCAGACATAATGACCATAATTGATCAGATTACAAGTTCTAAACAGATTAAACAGGTAAGAAAACCTTAAATCCTAAGAAAAGAGTTCCAATGGGGATAACATTTCTTTTGTTCCTTAGATGTTATTAAAGCAAGTGATAAGGAATATGGAACATGCTATAAAAGAGCTAGGTAAGTAGCTCTCATCCTATTTAGCATGACCAATTTAATCTAAAAATATTTTGTTATTTTTTAGGCTACTTAGAGTATGATCACCCAGAAATTGCTGTCACTGTGAAAACAAAGGAAGAAATTAATGTTATGCTCAATATGGCTACAGAAATTCTTAAGGCTTTTGGCTTAAAAGGAATTATTAGTAAAACTGAAGGTGCTGGAATTAATAAGGTAAGGCAAAATATTTTCAAAGCAAGTATATTGTGGTCAGCTTCTCTTTTTATTTTTGCTACAGGAACAGACCACCTGTTTCTCTGCTTTGCTGTCAAACCAAAAGTCTGATGAATCTATTCGTCATCCTAGATTACAGTGGGTATTATTATGTTTGGGGAATTATCTGTTTTGGTTAATTTCTGTCATGTTTATCTCTTAGCACAGTAATAGCTACTCCTCACCCCTCAGCACCATGGCAGGCAGCTATGCATGTGTCCTTGGAGCAACTTACAACTTGCAAGAGCCAGATTGGCAATAAAAGACCCTGTTCTCTAAATATCTTGCATCTGTACTCTGATGACTGATTGATCGCTGTTTCTAATCAGAGAAGGCAAAGAGGTGGAAACCATTGTGATTGCACCTCCTCACATTATTGTAAGCCCTCCCCCTCTGGCTGAAGTGACTTCCAAAGGATTTAAAGGGCCAACACTTTTTTTAACCTCTTTATTTTTGTCTTATTTCTCTTTTGGGAGCCAGACTTTAGAGACTAAGACATTCAAAAACCACCACTTCACAGGTGAAATTAGAAAGTCACAATGCATGCACAGGGGAAGGCACAGGCTCAGAAAAAAAGTAAAATAAAACCCTGACAATGCCTTAAGCTTAGACCTAAGACTAATCCTCAGCTCAGAGACAGACTACAACCACCAAAAAACAAAAACAAAACAGCAAATTCTGGGGAAAAAGGGAGAGTCTGAGTTCCAGAATTACCACATTGTTTAATTCAAATTCAGTTTTTTTTTTTTAAATCACAAGGCATACACAAAAACTGGCAAGTATTGCCCATTCAAAAGAAAAAAATAAAACAACAGAACTGTCCCTAAAAAAGATGGCAGGTCTACCAGACAAAGACTTTAAAACAGTTGTTTTAAAGATGCTCAAAGAACTCAAGGAAGATGTGAGGAAAGTCAGGTAGAAAATACATGAACAAAATGGAAATATCCATAAAGACACAGAAAATCTAAAAAGAAATTCTGGAGCAGAAAAGTAAAAAGTACAATTAAGTACAATAACGAAAATCTAAAAATTTCCTAAGGGGATTCAAAGGCAGATTTGAGTAGGCAGAAAAAAGAATCAGCAAACTTGAGGATAGGTCACTGGAAATTACATGTCTGAGGAACAGAAAGATAAAAAGAATTTTTAAAAGTTAACAGAGCCTAAGGGGCCTGTGGGACACCTGAAGCAGACCAATATATATTGTGGGAGTCCAAGAGAGAGAAGGAAAAAAGACAATATTTGAGAAAATAATGGCCAAAAACTTTTGAAATTTAATGAAAGACATGAATGTAAACATCCAAGAATCTCAACAAATTCCAAGTAGGATGAACACAAACAGAACCACATCTAGACACATTATAATCAAACTGTTAAAAGACAAAAAGAAGTTTTAAGACAACAAGAGAGAAGCAATCCATCACACACAAGGATCCTCAATAAGATTAATAGCAGATTTCTTACCCGAAAACTTGGAGGCCAGAAGCCAGTGAGCTGATATATTCGAAGTGGAAAAAAAAAAAAGTGTCAGCCAAGAATCTTACATTCAGAAAAATTGTACTTCAAATGTAAAGGAAAAATTGAGACATTTCCAGATAAACAAAAGTTTAGGGAGTTTGTTACCTCTAGATCTGCCCTAAAATAAATGCAAAAGGAAGTCCTGCTGGTTAAATGGAAGGACACTAGACAGTAACTCAGAACCTTATAAAGAAATAAGACTCAGTAAAGGTAAATACATAGGGAATTATAAAAGCTAGTATTATTGTAATCATGATGTGTAACTCCACTTTTTGTTTTCTAAATGATTTACGAGAATAATATTTCTACTAAAAACAGTTATTAGTATAAAACTAATATTATTTTAACTTTGGATTGCATTAAAAATATTTCATGTTTTTGGACACACAATGTATAAAGATGTAATACTGTGATATCAACAGCTGGAAGGAGATGGGGATGGAACTGTTGTTAAAGGAATAGAGTTTTTGAATGTTATGGAAGTTAAGTTTGTATAAATTCAAATTATAGTGTTATAGCTCTGGGAGTTCATCTATAATGCCCATGGTAAACACATAAAAAAAGTAGCTAAAATATATACACAGAAATAAATAAGAAAATAACTTAAATGTTTCACTATTTTAAAAAATCAACTTAACACAAAAGACAATAATATAGGACAACAAAGCTACAGATATTTAGAAAAGCTATACAAAAAAAATACAGCAAAATGACAGAAGTAAGTTCCTTCTTATCAGTAATTACTTTAAATGTAAAGGGATTAAACTCTCTAATCAAAGACAGAGATTGGCAGAACAGATCAAAAAACATGATCCAACTATGTGCTTTTTCTTTGAGAAACTGGATCTCTACATGCACAAGAATAAAGTTGGACCCTTAACTAACATCATATACAAAAAATACCTCAAAATAGACCCATGACCTTTATGTAAGACCTAAAACTATAAAACTCTTAGAAGAAAACATGGTTAAAACTTCAAAATATTGGATTTGACAATGATTACTTGGAAATGATGCTTAAGGCACGTGCAGCAAAATAAAATATAGACAAAGTGCACTTCAGGAAAATTTGGAAATTTTGTGTGTGCATCAAAAACCACTATTACAGAGTAAAACGACCCAAAGAATGAGAGGAAATATTTGCAAACCATTTGTCTTATACAAATTAATACCCATAATATATAGAGAACTCATAAAACTAAACAACCTGATTCAAAATGGGCAAAACATTTGAATAGAAATTTCTCCAAAGAAGACACTCAAGTGGCCAATAACAACATGAAAATATAATGAGTTTGACATCATTCATCATTATGGAAATGCAAATCAAAACTACAGTGAGATACCACCACACATCCATTAGGATAGCTACCACCAAAAAAAAAAAAGAAAATATCATTGTTTCGGTGAGGGTGTGGAGAAATTGGAACCCTTGTACACTGTTGTTGGAAAAGTAAAATGATATAACCTCTGTGGGAAACAGTATGGCACTTTCTCAAAAAAGTTAAAATTAGAATTACCATATGATCCAGTAATTCCTTTTCTGGGTATATAGTCAAAAGAATTGAAAGTGGAGTCTCAAGGAGTTATTTGTACACCTACATTCATAGCAACATTATTCACAATAACTAAAATGTAGAAGCCAATTAATTTACAGTGACATAGGCAAGATGGCACACTAGAGGTGCCTGGTACTCATTTCCTTCACCCCTGAAAAGAAAGGACCAAGGCAACAAATTAAAAAAATAAGATTTGGCTGGAATGTTGAGGGGAGAAAACTAAAGCACAGGCAGGGAGTAAAGAAGTACCTGTGGTGATTGGAAAGCCCAGGAAGTCACATGGAGTCACCCTGCTTCTGCAGCCCCATCTCCCCCACGCATATTGGCCTGGAGTCAGAAATAACTTCCCATTTCAGGGAAAAGATAGGCAGAAGATTCCCACTGGCCCCCAATGCCACCACAAGCACCTGCAGTCCTCCCTACAGAAGTATCGCACAGTCTTTCCAAAACCTGAACATTATTTGGGGAGCTGCTGGGAATTCATGAAGCTGCATTACTCCAGATTAGGATCATAAGGTGTGCACGCCCCACTCCCTACCCATCTACTGTGAGCCAAGCTGCTGCACCATGGCACCATCTTGACACCAGAGCCATTTGTGGAGTGTACCCTGCTCATGGGACCAGTTGCTATTGCACCCCTCCAGCCCTGGAGCTGTCTCTTCATTCCACCAAGCCCACATGAATGACTGAATGCCACAAACCCAGTTGTGTGAAACTGGGGCCTAGGATCAGCTGTGGCTCTGGTCCCACATAGCAGGAAAACCAACCCCCACCACCCACAATTCCAGCCAGAGAAACAGTCTTGCAGCCCCATTCAGGACAAAACCTCTGTTGAAATGGCCTAACCACTGTGTCTCTCCTGCAACCAGGAGAGGCCCACAAGCCAGCAAGTAGATAACACACCCCCAGGCTAGCAGAGCAGCTACAAGTGTCCCCACCCAAGACCTGAAAAACAGCCCTGTCCCCACCATTAACCTTATGGACATACCCCTGGCCTGCCCAATGACCCCATGCCATCCCCATACCCAGAGCCTGAGACACAACCCCATGGGCTACCCCCAGCAGACATATTCCTAAGCCAGCAAAGCAGCCTTGTGCCTGTATCCTGTGACCAAGAAAGAGCCCCAAGTTACCCTTCTCAACACAGACATGCCTCTGGCCTGCTGAATGCCCTGCACCAGAACTAAGGGCCTGAGAAACAGCCCCACAAGCCTCTGCTGAAAGATATGCCCCCAATGTAGCTAAGCAGTCTTGTGCCCACATGCCAGACCAGAAAAAAAGCCCATCCAATCCTAGGCAGACCTGCCTCCAAGCCAGCTAAATAGTCGCATGCCCATGCCCCTGGCCAGAGTAACAGACCCATGGCTCCAACCCTAGTGATCCAGACCCCAGGTTAGCTGACATGTCATGTGCATGCATGTGCCCCCAACTTGAGAGGCAGTCCGGCAAGTCTATACCTGGCAAAGCCATGGCATTACCACCACACGCTCTCATAGCTTAGGCCACTGAAACACTTGCAAAATTCACGAGTATGGATTCCAGTTGGAACAAACTACATGGAGACTACACTACTGCATCCACCTAGATCCAAAGCCAATGCATTCTACCCAACCGACACCCCAAGACCTACTCATGCCAATAAGTCTTTCCCTATGAAACCTACTTCATAAAATTCAAAGAGGCAATTGTTCCACCAGATGCATAGAAATTAGTGTAGTGACACATCAAACATGAAAAAGCAAGGAAATATGATACTTCCAGGGGAACACAATAACTCTCTACTAACAGATACACAAAATACCAGAAAAAAATTTTAAAATAATCATGTTAAGAAAACAGTAGGATACAAGAGAATACAGATGGACAGTACACCAAATCAGAAAAACAATTCATGATTCAAGTGAGAAGTTTAACAAAGAACCAGACAGAAATTCTAGAGCTGAGGAATTCAATGAATGAAATAAAAAACACAATTGAGAGCTTCAATAAAGACTAAACCAAGCAGAAAAAATAATTTCTGCACTTGAAGACAAGTCTTCTGAAATAACTCAGGCAGACCAAAAAGAAAGAAAAAAACAAAAACAAAAAAAGAATAGAAACAATAAAAGGTAGACACCACCCAAGTGTCCATTAATAGATGAATGAATGAGCAAAATGTGGTATATACATACAATGGAATTTTATTTAACCTTAAAAAGATAAATCCTGATATATACTACAATATAGATGAATCTTGATGACTTGTGCTAATTGAAATAAGCCAGTCACAAAAATCAAATACTATGTGATTGCATTTATATAAGGTATTTAGAGAATCAAAAGATAGAGAAATGATGGAATTGTAGTTGCCAGGGGCTGGGGAAGTTGAAATGGGGAATTATTGTTTAATGGGTATAGAGTTTCAGTTGTGCAAGATGAAAAGAATTCTGGAGATGGATGGTAGTGATGGTTAAGCAACAGTATGAATGTACTTAATACCAGTGAAAATGAAGGGAGCCTTAGCCATTTAAAATAGTTAAAATAATAAATTTTTATGTTACGTGTATTTTACCACAGTAAAAAAAAAAATGGAAAAAAACAGTGAGAGGGATGTTTGCTCTACTAAATATTAAGACATGCTATAAATCCATAATAATCAAATAGTGAAGAATTAGAATAGAATAAAAAAATTCAAGGAAATAGAGTTGAGTCCAATAGCAAACATAAACACACATGGTAGTCTAATATATAATATTAAGGGACATTGCATATTAGGAAGAAATGATAGATTATTCAATAAATAATTCTGAGATATTTGAAATTCATATGAAAAAATATAACATTAGATCCATACCTCACACCATATAGAAAGAAAAACTTCCAGATGCAATGATGAGTTAACATTGCCAAACTCCTCCAAAAAAGCAAAGAAGGAATACTTCCAAGCCCATTTTATGAGGCTATCATTATTCTGATATCAAAGCCAGATAAGGACAAGAAAATTATAGACCAATATTTCTGATGAACATACCTGCAAATATTCTCAACAAAATATTAACAAACTGAATTCAAAAACACATTGAAAGAATCATTCACCACAATTGGTAAAGTGGGATTTATTTCTGAGATGCAAGGACTGTTTGACATACACAAATCAATAAATGTGATACACCACATTAACAAAATTAAGGATAAAATAATATGATTTTCCCAATTGATATAGAAAAGGCATTTGACAAAATTAAGCACCCTCTCATAATAAAAACTCTCAATAGATTAGGCATAGAGAGAATGTATCTCAACGCAATAAAGGCCAAATATGATAAACCCATTGCTCACATCATCCTCAATGAGGAAAAGTTGAAAAATCAGAGAGAAGAAAAGAAACGTCCTCTCTCCCCACTTATTTTCAACATAGTACTGGAAGTCCTGACCACAGCAGTTAGGCATGAGAAGAAATAAAAAGCATCCTCATAGGAAAGAAAGAAGTGAGACTGTCTCCATTTTCTGATGACATGATCTCATATAGAGAAAACCATCAAAAACTTGTTAGAATTGATAATTGAATTTAGTAAAGTTGTAGGATACAAAGTCAACTATACAAATGTTATAATGAAATACAGAATATATCTATATTCTTGATGTGAGGAAAGCTTTTCTAAACCACTTACAAAGCCATATATATATATGTGTGTGTGTGTGTGTGTGTGTGTGTGTGTGTGTGTTTAAAAAAAGTAAAAATTACTGCATAAAATTTAAAACTTTATATATTGAAATATATTAAAATGAGATTAAAAGCAAACATGGAAAATAACATTTGTAACATGTATTACACACAAAGTACTGATAGCAATAATTCCTAAAAAGTTTATAGAAATCAATTTAAAAAGGGCAAAAAATCCTGGAGAAAGTGAAAAAAGGGTATTAAAAAGTATTTCACAGATATATAAACAAAATTTACAATGAATGTTTGAAAAGATATTTGACATCCCTAATAATCAAAGAATAGAAGTATTTTCTTTAGTAAATAGAAACTAGAGAAATAAAACTAAAGATACAATTTTTTTGCCAATTAAATCAGAAATGATGGGCAAAAACTGTTATTGTTCAATGCTAATTAGGTTATGAGAAAATAGACTTAAATATGGTAGACTAAAATGTAAGTCAGCACAGCCATTCTGGAGGGCAATTTAGAAAATTCAACGGCCATTCATGCTAAAAACTCTCAATAAACTAGGTATTGATGGAATGTATCTCAAAATAATAAGAGCTATTTATGACACACCCACAGCCAGTTATCATACTGAA